GCCTAGTATTTACGTATAAGCTATGCGCATCCTCCCGTATACGTTAGACCGTTACTAGATTATGATGTGTAATACAATGCAGATGCTACATAAATGGTCGTGATACTGTATTCTTTAGGGAATGATGACAAGAACAAAGTCTGCACATGTTCAATAGAAACATAACCATCCAATTTATTTTCTGAATATTTTCCATCTGCTGTTGCTGAATCTATAGATGCAGAGCTCCTGGATACGAGAGCCAAGTGTGCTTTGAGAGTAGGGTGGGTGAGGTTGCTAATGAGTACAGGGGAGCAGGTGTTGATCAGGAGGGCCCTGCACTGGGGCATCTGGACGTCCTGCCTCAGGACTTGAGACTCCAGTTGGATGGCACAGACAGACTCAGCCCAGGTCAAAGCCGTCCCCTTGAAGTTTCATTTTATCCCAAGCTCTTTCTGGACCCTGGAATTTGGCATCCCCTAGGCCCTGCGTGGAAGGACAGATGAACCAGGTTTTAGATAACATGTCTAGAAGAGTGAGCCCCTACTGTGTGCTCGGCACTTTCCCCACAGGATCCTCTAGCTAGAATATCCAAGGGTCATGGAGAGAAATACCCAGTTAAAATATCAGAAATGAAAAAGCGATACCATTAGAGACACTAAAAAGACCATTAGGTAATAGTATTAGCTTTTGTATTCTGAGATCCAACAGCAGCAGTCACTTCCCTCCACCCCTATGTGTATCCCAGGACCACCCTGGGCGGGGAGGGCTGAGGTTAGGGAGCAGCCATGGATGCTCTGATGCTGGCCCTGGGCCTCGGGGGTGACAGTGATGAGGAACTGGGTGCACACATGAGTGGGGCAGCCGGGCCTGGCCAGAGAAGCAACACACATGTGCACAGACATGTTTACCCACATACACGTGTGCACGCACGTGCACAAACACGTTGCAGGCAGGCATGTTGACGCCTCAGGCAGCGGAGGACCCTGACTCTGGGTGCTGCTGACCCGGGCAAGGCCCCACTGTGATTCGTGCCATGACCTCAGAATGTCACTGCTGCTTAGCACCTATCTGCTCTCTGGCCTGCCTCAGTGGTCTACAGCAGTTACACACAGGCAGTGGTATCTGTGAGCAGCTCTGTGGACTCAAAGGTTTTCTCCCTGAGAGGCATGACCCAGGCCAGCTGATTCATCAGAATCAGGTGAGCGTGACCTGCTCTCTTCCCTCCAGGCGCAGTGTGACCTTTAGACAATTTTGTCTCACAGGATGGACGTGGTAGAGGTCGCGGGTAGTTGGTGGGCACAAGAGCGAGAGGACATCATTATGAAATACGAAAAGGTACAAGTCGGTCTGCTTCTTGGAGGGAGGCCGACCCCTCACCAAGGCTCCCTCTGGGCTACAGGGACACCGAGCTGGGCTGCCAGAGGACAAGGGGCCTAAGCCTTTTCGAAGCTACAACAACAACGTCGATCATTTGGGGATTGTACAGTGAGTCCTCTGCACTCCCCTCACCCCTAAAGCCAGGCTGTCCCTACACTCCTTCTTCTCCCAGGTCCTGCCCCTCCTGGGAGTCAGCCCCACAGGAAGGCCCTTGTCCTCCCTTCCCTGTGCCTTCTCCTGGGCTGAGCCCTGAGCTGGAAAGGGACAGAGCCAGTCCTTTCTGGGGGTCGGCACCCAGGCTGGGGCCGCTCCAGGCCCCGTGCAGTTCCTCAGCTCTGCCTGGGTTGCCTTACAGTGAGACGGAGCTGCCTCCTCTGACTGCGCGGGAGGCGAAGGTAAGAGCCTGATGCGTGGAGGGGCTGGTCCACTCCGCTAACTCCAACATGCCTCATTTGACAGCAAATTCGGCGGGAGATCAGCCGAAAGAGCAAGTGGGTGGATATGCTGGGAGACTGGGAGAAATACAAAAGCAGCAGAAAGGTAACGTGTGGAGGGAGGAAGCACTCTCTGCAGCCTGTGACACCAGATTGTTTTCTGCCCACAGCTCATAGATCGAGCGTACAAGGGAATGCCCATGAACATCCGGGGCCCGATGTGGTCAGTCCTCCTGAACATTGAGGAAATGAAGTTGAAAAACCCCGGAAGATACCAGGTACGCTCAGCCAGAGCACAACAAACAGGACAGACTGCTTCCTCCGCTTGGCCCTGCCCTACAGATCATGAAGGAGAAGGGCAAGAGGTCATCTGAGCACATCCAGCGCATCGACCGGGACATAAGCGGGACATTAAGGAAGCATATGTTCTTCAGGGATCGATACGGAACCAAGTAAGCCTAAGGGAGCCACAGGGTCCCAGCAGACAAACCAAAGCCCCCTTTCTCTGTTTCCTAGGCAGCGGGAACTACTCCACATCCTCCTGGCATATGAGGAGTATAACCCGGTGAGTATTCCCGGCAGTGAGGTTCCCGGGCCATGTCCTTCCATGGTGACTCTGGCTCTTGCAGGAGGTGGGCTACTGCAGGGACCTGAGCCACATCGCCGCCTTGTTCCTCCTCTATCTTCCTGAGGAGGATGCATTCTGGGCACTGGTGCAGCTGCTGGCCAGTGAGAGGCACTCCCTGCAGGGTAAGTGAACAGCTGCCCCGGGGACCTCCTGCTCTGATTTCATGATGGGCTGGGGGCTTCTCAGGATTTCACAGCCCAAATGGCGGGACCGTCCAGGGGCTCCAAGACCAACAGGAGCATGTGGTAGCCACGTCACAATCCAAGACCATGGGGCATCAGGTGAGTTTATGGTCCCCTCAGCTCTTCCCAGAAGTGGCCTGAGCACCTCTGTTGCTTCCATCAGGACAAGAAAGATCTATGTGGGCAGTGTTCCCCGTTAGGCTGCCTCATCCGGATATTGATTGACGGGGTAAGGAGGCATAGGGAGACCCTGGCTCAGGGACCAGGTTCTTTCACACCTGCTGTCCCCACAGATCTCTCTCGGGCTCACCCTGCGCCTGTGGGACGTGTATCTGGTAGAAGGCGAACAGGCGTTGATGCCGATAACAAGAATCGCCTTTAAGGTTCAGCAGAGTAAGTCTACGTGTGCCCAGCGGGGCCTGGGGCTCCCCTGGCCTGATATCCACCCTGTCCCTAGAGCGCCTCACGAAGACGTCCAGGTGTGGCCCGTGGGCACGTTTTTGCAACCGGTTCGTTGATACCTGGGCCAGGGATGAGGACACTGTGCTCAAGCATCTTAGGGCCTCTATGAAGAAACTAACAAGAAAGCAGGGGGACCTGCCACCCCCAGGTGGGCTCCAGTGCCATGTCCCCTCCCATGTCGGAGATGCTGACCGCGTCTGTTTTCCTTTCAGCCAAACCCGAGCAAGGGTCGTCGGCATCCAGGCCTGTGCCGGCTTCACGTGGCGGGAAGACCCTCTGCAAGGGGGACAGGCAGGCCCCTCCAGGCCCACCAGCCTGGTTCCCGCGGCCCATTTGGTCAGCTTCCCCGCCACGGGCACCTCGTTCTTCCACACCCTGTCCTGGTGGGGCTGTCCGGGAAGACACCTACCCTGTGGGCACTCAGGGTGTGCCCAGCCCGGCCCTGGCTCAGGGAGGACCTCAGGGTTCCTGGAGATTCCTGCAGTGGAACTCCATGCCCCGCCTCCCAACGGACCTGGACGTAGAGGGCCCTTGGTTCCGCCATTATGATTTCAGACAGAGCTGCTGGGTCCGTGCCATATCCCAGGAGGACCAGCTGGCCCCCTGCTGGCAGGCTGAACACCCTGCGGAGCGGGTGAGATCGGCTTTCGCTGCACCCAGCACTGATTCCGACCAGGGCACCCCCTTCAGAGCTAGGGACGAACAGCAGTGTGCTCCCACCTCAGGGCCTTGCCTCTGCGGCCTCCACTTGGAAAGTTCTCAGTTCCCTCCAGGCTTCTAGAAGCATCTGGGCCAGGGCTCATGGCTGGATAATTTCCCTAGGCTTAACAACCCAAGCAAGCTTCGCATCCTCGTTTTATTTTTGGTTAAACTTATGAAAATGTATTAAGAAAGAGTGCAGCTCGAGAGAGATTCAGAGATGGAACACACCAGACCCCAGATCACAAAGCCAACCATGCCCAGCCCCTCCCAGCACCCCCAGCCCCACGACCATCGTTCTGAATTCTGACGACACCGTGAGCCTGCCTTTGTACTTCAAACTCATGGAAGGATAACCACCTTCATGTTTTGAAATAAATGTTTCCTGTTGAAATGATTTTAGATTTTAGACAGAAATATTGAAAAGGC